GCACTTCCATTAAGATCAGCTGGGGCATTCCTACTGAGTTCCCAAGTTTTGGTACAAAACTCTTTGGTCCTTACTTAGGGAGTTACCTACCGCCTTTGAGTCAGAAAAGCCCTAGTTAACTAAGTTTGGGGACTAGGTGAGAGATCCATTCTTTTAGGTGAGGATATTTTGAGAGAGGTGGATTTTAAGATTTTTTTTGAATTTCCATACATTTTAAAAAGATTATGGTGTAATATTTCTCTATAAAATTGTGTTATGTATATTACTGAAAGCTAAAAAGTTTGATTTGCATCTTGAGCTAGAGGATATGATTTATACATCAGAATATATTATTGTGAGAAGTGATATACATATGTAAGTTATAAAAACTCAACCAATTGTTTAGCTGTATAATTATTAACATGCTTAAAGTGATAGGTTAGGATTTACTCTCATCTTAATGTAAAGATAATTTGAGGCTTAATTGGTAACTGATTTCATCAAAACATTAATCGTTCGGTTTTCTCATGATGAATATTGAAATCGTTAATTTTTGCACACTGACTCAAATTAGTGTTAATCTAATTTTATTGATTTTAGGTTATTTGTGTTGTTTTGATTTTTTCTATAAAATTTTAGATAAATCTTAAATATTACATAATATATAATAATAAATATAGATAAATATTAATGTTTTCAAAGATTTTAGCTGTAAATATCAATATCCTTTTGTAAACCATTCTAAAAAGTGTAGAATGTTACATGTTTTAAAGGTTATTTTTAAGGAACACTTAAAAATGTAAATATTTTATTTTTAGGCTGATCTTATAAATGAGCTATATCAAGGCAAGCTGAAGGACTACGTGAGATGTCTGGAATGTGGTTATGAGGGCTGGCGAATCGACACATATCTTGATATTCCATTGGTCATCCGACCTTATGGGTCCAGCCAAGCATTTGCTAGTGTGGTGTGTACCTTTCACCTGACTGCTTGTGTATCCTTACACAGAATACATAATAGCACAGTGGTATAATCTCTTGTAAGGTAAGTATCATCCTAGATACACCTTCTTGGGTTGTTAGTCATTCCTGCATTTAAATTAGCAAGATCTAGAAGATTTTTGACCCTTCAGTGAGTCCTAATAGTGCATGTATTATAAGAGAGAAAGTGAATGCAAATGTACTGCCTCATGGTTCAGTGTTTTATTCTTTTGGATAGGTGATTAGATGATTTCACTTTTATCTTTTTTTTTTTTTACCTCTAAACAGTCTATTTTATAAATGCTGTTATTGTGACCACTTTTTGCACTGGAAAGTACTTTGTTTTGGGGGGATTGTTTTGATCCATACACTTTTAAAATTGGTAAAAGCACCTCTGGTTTTTATGACAAACAGTCCATATTTTTAAAAGAAGCATCCCTACTTTAAATATTTAGTTTAAAAAATATACATTGTAGTAGCACAGATAATTCAAAGAATCAAAACTGTAATCACCTTAATTATTCATATACTGAGTATCTGATTGGAGGATTAGCTAAGATTTTCTCATTCCATATGTCATCCATTTCTTAATTGCTTTTTTATAATTTTTTAATTGTATTTTATCTATACATATGTGTATTTACTTATACGACAGGAAAATAATGGAAAGACTTAAGTTGATATTTAAAATTAAAGTGCTCAGAAACATTTATTTGAACCTACCATGTGCCAGGGGAAGCTTTCAAAGCTAAATAAGATATCTTTAAACAATAGAATTTCATTATGTTTTATGTTTTGGTCTTATTTATGTTGTTATTAAACTGATGGTGGCTTGTAGCTAAAAATCAGTTTTTTAAAAGCTTTTCTATACTTCTAAGATAGTGCTACAAGTATGGTTTAGTCCTCTGGCCTCTAGGATGATTGATTCCTTTTGATTTTTTCTCCTACCTTTATATGGCTATTAGGAAATAACCAGCAATAAATTATGGAATCAGTCAATGGAGATACAAAGCAAGCATCTAAGTAAAAGACCTTTTCTGGGTAGCGTAAGATCAAGTCTCCTTTCTGCTACTGTTTTTCATAGTCGGCTTCCTGAGTATATTTGAAAAGTTTTTTAGATGTTTAGTACTACTTTTTTAAATGGCCATCTAGGTGTATTAAATGAGCTTTGGTTTGGATGGCTAGTTTTGGTTTTTATTTTTTAACCTTATTTTGCTTTAATTGGCAGTTCAAAGTAGAAATGACATACTGAAAAAATCATTGAAAAACTAACATTTGTCTTTCAATGACTGATTTCCTAACTAATTTTTAAATACTCGCATTTCTCTGACAAAATATACTAGGGAAATATTTGGTAGTCCCAAGTGATATGGACTATTTTTTATACCTTATTTATTAAAGTATTTTTATGAAAATTTTTCCATATATACATTTAATTTAGTTTTTAACATATTAATTGAATATTGAGGAAGCTAAATTTTGCTGTATTAAATCTTATATTTGAGTATTCAGCAAATATAATTGCTCAGCTAAATCTTTATGTCATTATTTATTCACCTGCTGATTTGCCACCACTCTCTTAAGTATATTAATAGACAAAGTAATGGAGTGATTTGGAGGATACTTCTGGGGATGTGAACAATATCACATTTCTAAATGGAATTCTCCAAAGGTAGTATCCTCCACTGATGATACATGGGTGGTAGTAGTGGTGGTGGTTCAGTGGGAATTGGAAGTTGCAGCTATGAAGCAGTATGTGAGCAGGTTTATAACACACATGCGCTAATAGGGCTTGCGGAAGAGAACTTAAAACTTTCTAGACTTTGCTGGAATCTCTTGAGGGAAATTACAGCAGGTGAAACTACCCAAGATAGGGGTTCTAAGGAGGATACTACCTTCGGAGAACTTTAGTTAGAGGTAAGTGATTTCTCATTATTTTCTGAATTTAAATCTATAACCTAACTCTTCTTAGTCCACAAATATCATCATACAGCATCTAAAATTGGTTATATGTCACTGCTTGCCATTTTGTATTTTGTTAACTGTGTATGTTTCAAAAAGAATTTGACATGCTTTAAAAAGAATTGGAATTATGGATTGCAAAAATCTGGTTAAAAGAGGTACCATAAAATCACTCATTGAGATTATATAAAATTGGCCTGAATTTTAACTGGACTCTCTTAAAATTATTATTCTACCTTTTTTAGTGGACTGGTATTTTTGTCTTATTTAATATATTAGATATAGACGTAGGCTGGGCATAGTGGCTCACACCTGTAATCCCAGCACTTTAGAAAGCCGAGGCGGGCAGATCACTTGAGGACAGGAGTTCGAGACCAGTCTGACAAACATGATGAAACCTCGTCTCTACTAAAAATTAGCTGGGCATTGTGGTGCATGCCTGTATTCCCAGCTACTCGGGAGGCAGAGGCAGGAGAATTGCTTGAACCCAGGAGGCAGAGGCTGCAATGAGCTGAGATCGCACCACTGCACTCCAGCCTGGGCAACTGAGCATGACTCTGTCTCAAAAAAAACAAAAAAAGATATAGATGTAGACATATACACTAGCACGTGCATGTGCACGCACATGTACACACTGATGGTTATATATTCTGTTTATTGTATGTTTTGTTTAGTGTGCCACAATATTATGGGTTTAATTTCAGATAATTAAGAGTGAGGTCTTTTAAAAATTGAAGGGTTTTTCTTTTTTTTCTCTCTCTCTTTTAAAAAATTTATTAAATATTTATTTCTTTTTTTAGAGATGGGGTCTCGCTGTGTTGACCAGGCTGGTCTCAAACTCCTGGCCTCTAGCAATCCTCCTGTCTCAGCCTCTCAAAGTGCTGGGATTTCAGGCATGAGCTACCACGCCCAGCCAGGGTTTTTCTTTTTTAAACCTTCATCTAAAATGTCCAATTTCTGGAGTTGTTTTATCTTTATGGTCAAATAAATTAACTTGCAAATAATAGGTAGGATTAAAATAGGACTGAAAGTAGCACTCATCTAACTTATTATAATATCCACAATCAATTTTTATGGGTTTTTTTTTAGTATGATAACAGGTTATTTTTATAATGAGTGCTGGGAGACTTCTGCAGTTTAAAAAATAAGCTCCCGTAAAGTAGGGAGGTCAAAAAAAGCCTTTTATTATAATAATTTCTTTTTTCAATAGATTTTTAGTTATTGTAACTGATATTTGTTAGATTTCTGATCTTCATTTTACTCATCCAAGTACGGAATCAATATTGAAAGGCTCTTCTGCCATTCTGTATATCTCAGATTGAGTTCTGTTCAATACTAGTCTGTAAAAGGATTTAGTAGATATTTTGGGGAAGGTGTCCTTGATTAAATAGATTTGGGAAACTATAACAATAATCCTCTTTGGAAATATCACAGTGCATATTATATTTTAAATGCCCCAGTGATTCCTGTAGTTGAGAAGTTTGTTTAAATGTGTTTAACCTAGCATTTTCTTTCTCTGTGGGACATCTGTTAATATCTCAAGAGACATTAGGATTCTGAGGAACATAATATGGGAAGCTCTACATTAGATTAAGGTGATTTAAGAATGTCACTACTTTGTTTATATAGTAATTATAAAACAAATTTTTTTCTAACTAGGAAGAAGCATTGCATGCATTTATTCAGCCAGAGATTCTGGATGGCCCAAATCAGTATTTTTGTGAACGTTGTAAGAAGAAGTGTGATGCACGGAAGGTAAATGCCATGTAGAGATTAATACTTAGGAAGACTCTCCCCCTTTTTGTTGTTTGTTTTTTAGGGCCTTCGGTTTTTGCATTTTCCTTATCTGCTGACCTTACAGCTGAAAAGATTCGATTTTGATTATACAACCATGCATAGGATTAAACTGAATGATCGAATGACATTTCCCGAGGAACTAGATATGAGTACTTTTATTGATGTTGAAGATGAGGTAAATATTTGTTATTTTAAAGTATTTTTCATGTTTATAACTAAGATAATTATGTCTTATTAAGAAATCTCCTCAGACTGAAAGTTGCACTGACAGTGGAGCAGAAAATGAAGGTAGTTGTCACAGTGATCAGATGAGCAACGATTTCTCCAATGATGATGGTGTTGATGAAGGAATCTGTCTTGAAACCAATAGTGGAACTGAAAAGATCTCAAAATCTGGACTTGAAAAGGTACCTTTTATAGTTTGCATTTTTTAGTTGAATCCTCTGAGTTACTTTTATTTTTTCCCCTTAGAATTCCTTGATCTATGAACTTTTCTCTGTTATGGTTCATTCTGGGAGCGCTGCTGGTGGTCATTATTATGCATGTATAAAGTCATTCAGTGATGAGCAGTGGTACAGCTTCAATGATCAACATGTCAGCAGGGTAAGGAGGTGTCCTTTAAGATTATTACTCTGTTTGCAAAAAAAATCATGTAACACATTTTCAGATAACACAAGAGGACATTAAGAAAACACATGGTGGATCTTCAGGAAGCAGAGGATATTATTCTAGTGCTTTCGCAAGGTAAGCAATTTCCTAATTTTCAGTGTTTAAAAGTCCTTATTAATCTTTTTTATGTTTCTACTAGTTCCACAAATGCATATATGCTGATCTATAGACTGAAGGATCCAGCCAGAAATGCAAGTATGTTTACCTACAGTTATTTGATTTTAATTACACTGTCTTATCCTGTTTTTATTACTAATAGAATTTCTAGAAGTGGATGAATACCCAGAACATATTAAAAACTTGGTGCAGAAAGAGAGAGAGTTGGAAGAACAAGAAAAGAGACAACGAGAAATTGAGCGCAATACATGCAAGGTTGAATTCCATCATTTTATTTTTAATTGAAACAGAGTTGATGATGATATTTTACATTTTCTAGATAAAATTATTCTGTTTGCATCCTACAAAACAAGTAATGATGGAAAATAAATTGGAGGTTCATAAGGATAAGACATTAAAGGAAGCAGTAGAAATGGCTTATAAGGTATGTTTAATTGCATCATTGGCATTTACTTATTTTTTCTTTCTGGGGGATTACTTTCTTTTAGATGATGGATTTAGAAGAGGTAATACCCCTGGATTGCTGTCGCCTTGTTAAATATGATGAGTTTCATGATTATCTAGAACGGTCATATGAAGGAGAAGAAGATACACCAATGGGGCTTCTACTAGGTGGCGTCAAGTCAACATATATGTTTGATCTGCTGTTGGAGACGAGAAAGCCTGATCAGGTTTTCCAATCTTATAAACCTGGAGGTGAGCAATTTTACACTATTTTTAGTTGTTCTCAATTCTGTGTTTATGTCTTCAAATGTGACAGAAGTGATGGTGAAAGTTCATGTTGTTGATCTAAAGGCAGAATCTGTAGCTGCTCCTATAACTGTTCGTGCTTACTTAAATCAGACAGTTACAGAATTCAAACAACTGATTTCAAAGGTAAGTTTTAAAAGGGGTCTGTAAATAAATTTGAGTACTTTTTATTAAATTGCTTTCATTATAGGCCATCCATTTACCTGCTGAAACAATGAGAATAGTGCTGGAACGCTGCTACAATGATTTGCGTCTTCTCAGTGTCTCCAGTAAAACCCTGAAAGCTGAAGGATTTTTTAGAAGTAACAAGGTATGTCATTTACTTTTTCATTACTATTTTCTAATATATAATAAAACTCTGACTTACTATGTAGGTGTTTGTTGAAAGCTCCGAGACTTTGGATTACCAGATGGCCTTTGCAGACTCTCATTTATGGAAACTCCTGGATCGGCATGCAAATACAATCAGATTATTTGTTTTGCTACCTGAACAATCCCCAGTATCTTATTCCAAAAGGACAGCATACCAGAAAGCTGGAGGCGATTCTGGTAATGTGGATGATGACTGTGAAAGAGTCAAAGGACCTGTAGGAAGCCTAAAGTCTGTGGAAGCTATTCTAGAAGAAAGCACTGAAAAACTCAAAAGCTTGTCACTGCAGCAACAGCAGGATGGAGATAATGGGGACAGCAGCAAAAGTACTGAGACAAGTGACTTTGAAAACATCGAATCACCTCTCAATGAGAGGGACTCTTCAGCATCAGTGGATAATAGAGAACTTGAACAGCATATTCAGACTTCTGATCCAGAAAATTTTCAGTCTGAAGAACGATCAGACTCAGATGTGAATAATGACAGGAGTACAAGTTCAGTGGACAGTGATATTCTTAGCTCCAGTCATAGCAGTGATACTTTGTGCAATGCAGACAATGCTCAGATCCCTTTGGCTAATGGACTTGACTCTCACAGTATCACAAGTAGTAGAAGAACGAAAGCAAATGAAGGGAAAAAAGAAACATGGGATACAGCAGAAGAAGACTCTGGAACTGATAGTGAATATGATGAGAGTGGCAAGAGTAGGGGAGAAATGCAGTACATGTATTTCAAAGCTGAACCTTATGCTGCAGATGAAGGTTCTGGGGAAGGACATAAATGTATGTACTTCAAAAGAAAAACGGTCCTTGAATGTTCCTGTTTTGGTTTTTTTTTTGTGCTTAGGGTTGATGGTGCATGTTGATAAAAGAATTACTCTGGCAGCTTTCAAACAACATTTAGAGCCCTTTGTTGGAGTTTTGTCCTCTCACTTCAAGGTCTTTCGAGTGTATGCCAGCAATCAAGAGTTTGAGAGCGTCCGGCTGAATGAGACACTTTCATCATTTTCTGATGACAATAAGGTTGATTAAAATAATCTTCGAGTAGTTAGAGTAGCATGTCTAAAAAAATGTTTTTAACTTATAGATTACAATTAGACTGGGGAGAGCACTTAAAAAAGGAGAATACAGAGTTAAAGTATACCAGCTTTTGGTCAATGAACAAGAGGTAAGTAATACGTTTAAGAATAATATAAGGTTCAAGCTCTGATTGTTTATGTTTATATTTCTAGCCATGCAAGTTTCTGCTAGATGCTGTGTTTGCTAAAGGAATGACTGTACGGCAATCAAAAGAGGAATTAATTCCTCAGCTCAGGGAGCAATGTGGTTTAGAGCTCAGTATTGACAGGTAAAGTAAAATTAATGTCATCAGCGATTTGATAGTCGTTTTAAATGTCTTATCACATTTGTAGGTTTCGTCTAAGGAAAAAAACATGGAAGAATCCTGGCACTGTCTTTTTGGATTATCATATTTATGAAGAAGATATTAATATTTCCAGCAACTGGGAGGTTTTCCTTGAAGTTCTTGATGGTATTTTCAATATTTTTGGGGGGAAGTATCAGTAGAATGATGACCTAATCTTGCATATTCTTAGGGGTAGAGAAGATGAAGTCCATGTCACAGCTTGCAGTTTTGTCAAGACGGTGGAAGCCTTCAGAGATGAAGTTGGATCCCTTCCAGGAGGTTGTATTGGAAAGCAGTAGTGTGGACGAATTGCGAGAGAAGGTAAGTTCATTTTAAACAAAACATGTATCTTAAATGAACTCAAATAAAATGTTTTATTTTACAGCTTAGTGAAATCAGTGGGATTCCTTTGGATGATATTGAATTTGCTAAGGTAAAGCCCTGAGAATGTTGCATCTGTGTATTATGATTTATTCATTCATTCTTTTTCTTTTTAGGGTAGAGGAACATTTCCCTGTGATATTTCTGTCCTTGATATTCATCAGGATTTAGACTGGAATCCTAAAGTTTCTACCCTGAATGTCTGGCCTCTTTATATCTGTGATGATGGTGCGGTCATATTTTATAGGTAACATTCACAATGTTTTTGTTGCTGTTAGTGGACTAATATGTGATTAATATTTTATATGTAGGGATAAAACAGAAGAATTAATGGAATTGACAGATGAGCAAAGAAATGAACTGATGAAAAAAGAAAGCAGTCGACTCCAGAAGACTGGACATCGTGTAACATACTCACCTCGTAAAGAGAAAGCACTAAAAATATATCTGGATGGAGCACCAAATAAAGATCTGACTCAAGACTGACTCTGATAGTGTAGCATTTTCCCTGGGGGAGTTTTGGTTTTAATTAGATGGTTCACTACCACTGGGTAGTGCCATTTTGGCCGGACATGGTTGGGGTAACCCAGTGACACCAGCACTGATTGGACTGCCCTACACCAATCAGAAGCTCAGTGCCCAATGGGCCACTGTTTTGACTCGGAATCATGTTGTGCACTATAGTCAAATGTACTGTAAAGTGAAAAGGGATGTGCAAAAAAATAAAAAAAAACAACAAAAAAAGCTAACCTTCTATTAGAAAAGGGGACAGGGGAATGAGTAAACTTCTTTTATTGCGGACAAATGTGCACATAGCCGCTAGTAAAACTAGCCTCAAACAGGATGCTCATAGCTTAATAATAAAAGCTGTGCAAAGGCCATGAATGAATGAATTTTCTGTTTATTTCACTGATGCACACATTACCTCATTGACAATTCAGAAGTAAATCCAACGTGTGTTGACTCTTGGAAAGCAGCAAAAACAGGAGCTGAAGAAAAGAAATTCTTGGAACCAGCCGTAACCCAGTAAGGAATTGTGAAGTTGTGTTTTTATTTTGTTTCATTTTTTGCAGAGTATTAAGAACATTATTCTGGAACATCAGAACGTTTCCCTTAGACCGATCCCAGCAGGTGGCAGCTCAGATTGCTGCAGTGTTGTAATTATAACTGATTGTACTTAAGTTATGGATGTAGAGAATATGTTTCATTCATTTATTCAGCATGTAAATAAAATTGATCCTGTTGAGTTATCATAATTGCAGTTCAACTATCTGCCATGATTATTCTTTTCACGTATCATTCATTCTGTACATTTGTGTACATTGAGAAGTATAGCAATCTATGTAAATGTAATCCTCAGTGAGGTTCCTCAGTGCTAGGTCCCATAGGATTGTCGTTGCCCTTGTTAATGAGGTTTCTCTGTTCAGCGGCTTCAATTTTTTTCTCTTTGTACATCTAGTTTTGAAGATTTACTTCAAGTTTGAATCTTCTAGAATGCTTGTAAGTCCAGTTTTAATTTTTAGAGTCAATTTGTAGTTACATGTAGTTTAACTTTTGGGAAACGTCTTAACATTGTTCTGAATAAACTTGCTAATGAGGTCAGGTCATGGTACAGACTGATGCAGTCAACATGATTTCATTGCAGAGTTTATTAGTATCAGCAAGTTTTTGCTTTGCTAAATAAAAGTACTCAATGAACACAATTCTACATAAATTTTGACATACCATCTAATTTATAAAAATCAATAAAAAAGGTTTTGGTAAAACTTTTTCATGCCAGATGCTGTTTACAACAATGAACATGCCAATAAAACATTTGTTCATTCTGTTGTGTTATTTTAGTCATTAAACTTCTGTGGATGAAGAATCTGGGTTAAGAATAGATTTGTCATCTTTAAATATGACATTTTGTAATGTGTATTGGATATCTCATTTCTATGATAAAGGTATATTTACAGTAAAGTTCTCATAAGAGAAATGAAAAGCTGTGTTAATATCTAACTTTGGGGAACCCTGTCAGTATTTCAGATCCGATTTTTACCCTTTTTTTCTTATAAGAAAGATAAAATTAGAAAATACTGTTAGCAAATGTGGCTCTGCCATTTGAATATAATCACCGAGAATTCCATGTCTTAAAAGTCTCCTGGAATCCACAATGAAAAAAAAAATCTTTTCTAAGGTATTTTTCTGGCTAATTTTTATTTGAAGAAAGCTATAGCATTTAGCGAAATTTGACTGAAGTAATGTTCTGAGTTTGCATTAGTGGGATTGGTGATGTTCTCAGAAGAAAATTGGAAACACTTGTGATGAATTGTCTTTCAGATCACTTAGATTTTCTGATGTAAGAGGACAGCTGTTTGGTTCTGATACAGGCCTGCTTACTTGGGATGTAGGGTTAGTAAATGGGGTTTCTGCTTTAAAGGACTGACTTGCTATCACACAAAAGAGGCAGACTTGTAAACACAATGGGCTTTGGAGTTTGGTCTGATTGGGTTTGGTTTAGTATTCCTATGAGCGTAAATGGTAAAATTCTTCTGATACCCACTCTTTAGACTGTGCCTTCTGCTCTGTTCTTTGTTTTATGTTTAACTGCTGTTTCTAATTGCAGGTGTATTACAGATACAAATAAGAGTAAAGAAAATATATTTCATTATAGAAAAGAAAAAATTAAAAGCTTCTTGCTTTTCAGTGCCTGATAGAGTGAAAACACAAAGTTGCACTTTAATAATTTCAATAAAAGCTAATCTGTGTCAGCCTCCCTCTGCTTCAGAGAGTCAGGTGAGCATCCATAACCTAACAGGCAGAGCCCTAGCGATGTGGATCAAGTTTCCTGAGCCCGGGGGCGGTGGAGCCTCATGATCTCTTATCTTTTGAGGCTGAGGCAGGTCACATGCAACAAATTGTGACCCTGCTCCCCACAAGTCATGCAAAGGTTTTGAAGAGCTTTTACCGTGGGGCAGATGAACTTGTGTCAACCATGCACACCCTGTGAGAACCAAGTACCTGTGTTTCTAAGGCGGGCACTCAAGGTGAGGGGTGCATTCTGGCCAAAGAAACAAAAGCTGTGGTTTCAGGACCATGCCGTGTGTAGCTGATCTGTACGGGACGTGTATGTAAGGAAGAGCAATCATGATAGATAAGAACAGTGTGTGAAGCAGCCTTCACACTAGAGTGTTTGGTCATCTCTTATAATGTAAGGGAAGGTACTTTAAAATTCTGGGAAGATGCGATGAACTCATGTCCCAGTCAGAAAATAATCCAATGAAATAAGCATTGGTTGCCAGGCCACAGTTAGGAATTGTATTGTGATACATCTAGAGGCCAAGAGAGCAGGAGAGAGCTACCAACTTACACTGTGGTTTAAGCTAAATGACCGCACAGCATCATAGCATTGCAGTGTTGTTACTAAATCTGGAAGTGACCTGTGAATGTATGGAATACAATAAAGTCTTTTATTCTGGTTCATTTGCTAGTACTTCCTTTTTGATTGGATACTGTAGTTCTTCCTCTGGATTTTATTTTGTTCAGCGTCAAGGCCCTAATTTTGCAAATGTAGTCTAAACCACATTACGTGGACTAGAGGATACTCTGAATTAGCAAGTTTTTTGTTTGCTGAATAAAACTATTCCATCTTAACAATTCTGTGTAATTTTTGAAAAACATCAACATTTTGGTCACTAGTAGTCAAAATCTTATAAGGCCATATGTCCTGAAAGGCAAAACTCTGTGTATGTGCGATTTACCAGGGAGATAGTAGGACAGTTTTTATGAGGGTTTCAAAGGAGTTCATGGCCCAAATGAAGCTTGTGGCCACCTAGGTTTAGTGTACATGAAATTGGAAGATGCTTCTTGATTGTAGTTCCCATGGGGAAGAGGGAGGCTGTGATCATTTGGTTAGATACAGCATTAATTGTCACAACTTGACTTTCAGAAACAAGAATACTGCACAAACTCAAGCATGCATTGGAGCATGTGTTACTATTTAGAAAAGAGTGCAGCCATCAGTAGGTCAAGCTAGGAGGGCAAAAGAGAGTTGAGAGGAATGCTCTGCCCCTTCCCCATCACAGCACTGCCCCTTTCCACCTCCTCACCAGCTCACCTGTACAAGAGAATTGATCTCAACTGAGTGTCAGCTCACCAGGTCAGAAATTGTTATTGGACCCTAAAACCTTGCCTCACAGGTGGGCACCAAGCTCCCCTTCCCTCTGCTTTCCATGTTTCCCACCTGCCCTCTCCCCACCTGTTTTCAGCCTCTTTTATAATGCTTAAGTAACCTGCTTGAAGAGTATAATTTATGGAGATAAAAATACTCAATGCTTACATTTTTTTCATAACTGTGCCAATTGTTTTGTCAAATGCAGTTACCCACTGGGCAGTGGGCTTATCAAGTGCTCAGTGCAATCCTGTGACTTTTAAGTCATTTTGCATTATTAAGACAATCTTATCTTAAAGTTCAGTGGTTTCATTCAAAGCTCCCCTGAACCTCCATAGTGCCTCCAAGATGTGCTGTCCCTGCCAACTCCTGCACCAGCTTGACTGGTGGTGGAAGAGGCCAGGAAGAGCGGGGGGAAGACATGTGCTAACCACTTCTTAGCAATGAGGCTGGTAAGGTTACTGTCCCCTTGTGCCTGGTCACTAGTAACTTTTTTGTAGACATGAAGGTAGATGCCCTGCAGGTCCTATCAGCAAAGGACCCAACTCCTAACAGCATTGGTGCTCCCTCATGAAATTTGACAGTGTCTTGCCAGCCTCCTGCTGGCAGACACTTCTCTGCAGTGAATACCACTATCCCATGCTGCACTAGTCCCTACCAAGTCTTCAACCCTCAATTTGATCTTCCATGAGTGTCTCAAAAAGTTCCCCTCAGAAGTTTCAGCCAAGGGAATAAAATCTAACCTCTCCTCCCTCAACGGAGTGTCAGGGAGGGGAAGAATCTGTTTTCCAAACACCACAATCTCCCAAAAGGGGATTTCACCCTCCCTTGGTCATCTTTATACAGGGCAATTGTGCTGCTGCTGCTGAGGTGGCCACTTTCAGCAAGCCCTGTGTGCAGGGGCCTAGCTGCATTTAGAAACCAAGCATAGCTATCAAAAAGTAATCTCCAAATAGTTGAATTGCATTTCTTGAGTATCTGGAGAGGATGTGCAGACCACAGGAATACCTAATGCCTTTTTTCTCTTCCTGTCTTTGTCCCTCACACTACAGCAGGCCCCTCCCTTCCCTCTTCAACCTCATCCTCCCTCCCCACAGGCCCAGAGAACCAGTTGGGCTTTGTTCTCCTGCAGGCTATGGTTCATCATGCAAATAGCTCCTGTGTCAGAAATGCTTTTTGGCTTCAAATAACAGAAAAGCTAACACCAGCTTTATCAATAATAATATCGGTGGTTTACTTAAGGTGTCCAGAGATGGTGGAGAACAGGATTGGTTTCCTCCTCAATGTCAAGGACTCAAAGACTCTTTCTGTGGTAGGGCCACATCCTAAACCCTGTATCCTGTGATTATTTACCTGACAGGGCAAAAGAGATTTTGCAGATGCAATTAAGGTTAAGGACCTTGACGTGGGAAGATTGTGATTATTTACCTGACAGGGCAAAAGAGATTTTGCAGATGCAATTAAGGTTAAGGACCTTGACGTGGGAAGATTATTCTGGATTATCTAGGTGGGCGCAATTTGATCACATGGGTCCCCAGAAGTGGAGAACCTTTCCCACCTGTAGAAAGCCAGAGAGCTGGCACCTGAGAAGGACAGAACTGTCATTGCAGGATTTGAAGATGAAGGGGCCCATGAGCCAAGGAATGCCAGTGACCTATAGAGGCTAAAAAACAGCAAGGAAATGGACTCTCCCCAGAGCCTCCAGAGGAATGCAGCCCTGTTGATCACATGATCACCAGATGGCTGCCCCAGAGCCAAATGTCGCTTCCTGAGCACCATACTCAAAGGCAGGGGAAGTGGATGGAGGGCAGGAGCTCCATTCTTGTTTGCCACTCTCCTTTTGTCAATTGGGAAAAAATTCCAGAAACTCTGGGAGCCCTCCCCTTACATTTCCTGGGTCATGGGGCCAGCCCTAGCTGCTGGAGGGACTGAGAACAGCTGTTGAGCAGTTTACCTGACGGCATCTGCCATGGCTTGGCAGGAACTCTGGCTTTGGGAGAGAGCAGCAGCAAGGTATTCAAGCACCACCTCCACCCAGCCCCTCCCACATTTCACTCAGGACTGAGTAAAGGAGACA